TGTATAAAGAAAAGGAACATGAGTCAATGAGGGTAACTAAGAACCTGATCTTGGATGGAGGATCAAGGAATGTCTCCCTGAGTAGGTGATACTTAAACTGATAAACAGGAGTGAAGTGGGCTACAAGTGCTGGTGGTGAGCCTTTTAGTTCAGAAAAAAACACTTGCAAGAGGTCTAGTGCCAGAAGGAGAGGTTGAGGCACTTTATTATATAAAGAGTAAAATACGTCCGGATAATGCATGTAGAACCAGCAAAAATTTGTGAAGTATTCTCTTGGGGAACTAGAGTAAGACCAAGAAATGTTGTGTTTGGGATACCAGCAAAGCAAGGGCCCCCAAAACATGACTAAAATCGAGTTTGATAATTAACTAGAATTTTGCAATAAGAGCATCTAAAAAGATGATATAAATTGAGTATGTTAAATTTTGTGTCATTTATAAGTTTTTATTTTGCATTACATAGGTGGGGAAGATAACGTTCATCTTACCTGAATTTTCAGTGCTTAGGACTTCTAAAGGGCTTCAGCCTTAGGGACAATTCTAGTCAAGCCCAGTTTCTTCCTTTTTACAATAATAAGCTGGATCCAAAAATTGTGATTTATCTTACGTGCCCCACGTGGCTAGTGACACGATCTAGGCCTAAAATTCAGAGCTCTTGAGCTAGCACTTCCTGCCCCTTTAAGAATGAAGGAACTTGTAGAAAAATAAATCCAAGGTTAGTAGGCAGGGGCTCCAGCTGAGTCCTGGCGGGAAGTTCTTTGAGAGCTAGAACGCCCCAAGACAAAATGTATTCGCTAAGTCGCAAACGCTCGACATGTTACCATGGTTACAGCTGTCTCCAAAGCCAATGGAATGAGTTGTACTATCGATACGGCCGGGACAACTCCGCCCCCGACCCGAAGGCCAATGGTGTGAGACATAATAACAGTCTCCACAAGAACCACAGTCTCTGGTTCCACTGGCGTGCGTCGTCTCTATGGTTCCCGCCGGAAGGACGCGTCTGCGTCTCTGCGGCGAGCGCGGTTGCTATGACGCCCAGGTCTCCGTAGGCACCTGCAGCTAGCAGCTGAGCGCGTAGGGGCCGAGCGACCCCGGGACGCTCGCGGCACCCTCCGCAGGAAAATTTCCGACTTGGTTCTTGAGGTTCCTGCCTCAGCCCCAAGGAGGAAAGCACCCATTCTCCCCTCTTTTCCGCATTACGGGCCTTTTCTGCTTCTCCCCAGTATGGTCCGAAACTACAGGAGGGGAACCCCTCCTGGCCCGGCCTTTCTATTCCCTGGCTGGAGTGATTCCGCCTGAAGGAGAATTCGCCCGTTTTCCCCGGACCCAGCTGCCACAAGCATTTAGTATTAGGCTGCCGCTTATTATTAGAGCGGGCTTAGAACATCCTCAGCGAGGTAGGTCGGCGTTCCTTTTCTCACTTAAAGGTTTCATATACATATGCTTATTTCTTCTATCAAGGGAAAAGTTCAGTTAGAAGACATACTTCACCATCTTGAAAAAGAAGAAATCAATCCCCTTGCTACTACAGAAGAACAACTCTGTTTGGTGCTTATTCCAGCCAGCACAGTGAAGACAGGCTGAGGACTGCTACCACAGATGTAGAAGAGCTTATAGTGAAGCACATGGGTGAAACAAAAGAAGTGAGAACTAATAGCATAGAATTTTAAAGACATTAAACATTTTCTCTTTCTTTTTCTTGTCCAGGTTGGAGTGCTGGAGTGCAGTAGCATGATCTCCGTTCACTGCAGCCTCAACCTCCTGGGCTCAAGTAATCCTCCTGTCTTGTCCTCCCAAAATGCTGGAATTACAGGTGAGCCACCACACCCAGGCAAAATGACATTTTTGTTTTATTACTAATAGAAGTTTTATTTCAGTATCATAATGAAGACCTGGAAAAAGACAAAACATCACAAAACTGCCTAGGAAGAGGAATGGAACAAGTAGCAAAGAAGTTAGGGGTGGCTCATGAAGAGATTCAAAGGCTCACTGATGAACTACAAGTGAAGGAGAAGGAACAATGTAAATTAGGTAAGCTGTGGTTTCAGATGACCATTTCCGATTCCTTATACAAATATTTTATTTCTTTTTTTAGATTCTGCACTTAAGAAGGCTCAACTAGAAATTGACAAATTGAAGGAAAATTTGGTAAAGCTGAAAGAAAATGGTAAGTCATTCTAGAAGATATGATGATTATTAAGTTGAGTAAACTGTGTTCTTCTCTGTTTTAGATGCAGCTGACCTACAGAAAGCAAAGGAACAAAATCAGAGACTGGATGAGGAAATTCTGGCTTTAAGAAATAGGGTTCGATCACTTGACTCAGAAAAAAAGGTGCTTGGTGAAATGGTAAGTTTAATTTACTTCTTAGAACGTATTTAAAGTCTACAAGGTGTTTACTTTTGTATTTAAGGTTGAAAGACTTAAAGGAGAGGTGTGTGAATCTCAAGAGAATAAGCAACTTGGAAACCACTCCCCTGGAAAAACTGTGGGTGGTGAACAGAGAGAACAGGTATTGTATTTTAAAGTTCTGTTCTTTCTGATAAATGACATTTTGTAACTGGTGATTTATTTAGATTGAGGCTTCCATGTTAGAGCCTGAATTATCAGTAACATAGGAAGATAGAAGAGAAACCAGTACAAAAGATCAAGAGACAAAGTACAAGATTTGAATGAGGTAAGAAAAAAGGGATAATTTTCAGTTACGTTATAAAATTAATTATGTAAAATGCTTTTTACAGATCCTGAAAATGAGCCAAGAAAAAAATGAAATGTTTGAAAGTGAGTGGTCAAAAGAGAGAGAGAGAGAGAAGCAGTTGGCATCTGGTCTTGACACTGCAGAGAAGGCCTTGAAAGTTGAAAGTGAGGTATTACCATTCAGGAAGCTGTTTTCTTCTTCATAGAATATTTGTCTTTCACTTAATTTTGCAGGTCTTGAAGCTTTCACAAGAATTTGCACAATTAAATCATTTTACTCTAGGGGGAAAAACTGCACCTTCTAATTTAATTACAAGTGAAAATACCTGTAAAGATCCTGAATCTAATGAACCAATTTTGGAAACAGAAATTCAAAGCCGAAAGGAAGAGACAGAGGAACTCTGGTAAATTGGGAAAATCCTATATCACATTAATTTTGATAGATTTTATTCTTATATTTGCACCAAGTCCCAAATTAGGAGAAAGAAAGCAGAAGGAAATTCCAGAGGAGTCAGTAAAGGAGGGCAGTTTTCCAAGAGAGGGGCAGAAGGAGGAGGGCTCACAACAGAATCGAGATATGAAAGATGAAGAAAAAGAACAGCAGTTAACCATGAAGCCTGAGGAAATTGTGAGGCTTAGAGAAGAGCTGAGCCATATAAATCAGAGCCTTCTTCAGTCTCAGAGCTCTGGGGATAGTTCAGATGACAGTGGTGCCCAGGTAGGTGCTATAAACACATGCCCTGACTGGGTTTGAAAAATAATTTGCATTTCTACTCTGGCAGAGTGACTGAACTGGAAAATGTAGATGAGAAGAACTACTGTTCTGGTTTTTCCATCCTTCAAAAGAAGCTAAAACTTTTGGGCCTTTGTCCTCTTGGTAAAACTGGGGTGCATCTCTTGTATACAGTATCTCTGTTTTGGTATGTTAACCTATAGGCTGTTGATTATTAATTCTGTGTTTCTCTTTTAAAATGTTTGCTTTAGCATCCATCATCTGGAGAAAAACTAAAATACAACCAGCAAGGGGAAGTACAACAACTTCACCAGAATTTGCACCGGCTCCAGATTCTATGCAACTCAGCTGAAAATGAGCTTCGATATGAACGAGGGCAGAACTTGGACTTAAAGCAACATAATAGCTTACTTCAGGAAGAAAACATTAAGGTAACTCTTGTGGGCAAATGCTTTATGGAAGGTTGTATTACTCTTACTTATTCTCTACCTCTAGATAAAGATTGAACTAAAGCATGCCCAACAGAAGTTATTAGACAGCACAAAGATGTGCTCTTCACTCACGGCAGAGTACAAGCACTGTCAGCAGAAAATCAAGGAACTGGAGTTGGAAGTACTTAAACACACTCAGAGCATTAAATCACAGAACAACCTACAGGAAAAGCTGGTTCAGGAGAAATCTAAAGTTGCTGATGCAGAGGAAAAGGTAATTATCCTCATGCTTAATAAACAGCATACATGCTTTACTTGTAAATGTTTTTTCATTCAAGATTTTGGACCTGCAGCGGAAATTAGAACATGCTCATAAAGTCTGTCTCACAGACACTTGTATTTCAGAGAAGCAGCAGCTAGAGGAAAAGATAAAAGAAGCAACACAAAATGAAGCTAAAGTAAAGCAACAATATCAAGAAGAACAACAGAAGAGGTAAGAGGAGCAGAGATCTCAGTTTCCTGTGGGGTGTGATTTAATCTACATTAATTGCCCTCAGGAAACTTCTATATCAGAACGTAGATGAGTTACACAGGCAAGTGAGAACCTTACAAGATAAAGAAAATCTACTGGAAATGACCTGTTCTCAGCAACAATCCAGAATTCAGCAACAAGAGGCCCTACTTAAACAACTGGAAAATGAAAAAAGAAAATATGATGAGGTAAGAAAGTAAATAGACATGCTTCTCAGTTTCAGAGTTCTCATTATTTTTCAATGTTTTTCAGCATGTCAAAAGCAACCAGGAATTGTCAGAGAAGCTATCTAAGCTACAGCAAGAGAAGGAAGCTCTACGTGAAGAATATTTGCGATTATTGAAGCTGCTTAATGTCCATGTGAGGTAAACAAAGACAAGTTCTCTTTGGAAGAAAAAGATGTGTCTAAACTCAAATTTACTTTTATAGAAACTATAATGAGAAACATCACCAACAAAAAGTCAAGCTTCAAAAAGTCAAGTATCGTTTAACTAATGAAGTAGAACTACGAGATAAGAGAATTAACCAATTTGAAGATGAAATTGGAATCCTGCAACATAAAATAGAAAAGGTGAGGAAAAAATAAAAGGTGAAGAGCTCACTCTGTGGTAATTAGGAGACTTTCTAATCCCTAGGAGAAGGCAATACAGGACCAGATCACTGCCCAAAATGATACCCTGCTTCTAGAAAAAAGGAAACTTCAGGAGCAAGTCATAGAGCAAGAACAGTTGATCCACAGCAACAAATGGACGATATCTTCCATCCAGAGCAGGTAGGTGCCATCCTGCCTGGGAGCCAATAAACCTAATCATGCCACTGATTTATGCCATTCTTAGGGTACTTTACATGGATAAAGAAAATAAGCAATTACAGGAAAATAGTCTTCGTCTCACACAGCAGATTGGCTTCTTAGAGCGAATTATAAGGAGCATCCATATTCGCAGAGGAGAGGTAAGATGTGTGCTTCCTATTGGGCCTGCCTTATAAATAACTCCAAAATTGTTTTTAAACTTAGAATCTTAAGGAGTTTCCTGTTCCAAAATGGTGGCATAGAGGCAAGCTGGCTTCTCTCCCTCCAACAAAGAAACAGAAAGAAATATACAGCACTGAGGTCTTCACCAGCAACAATGCAGAACTCCAGCATGAGGATGAGTCAGTTCCTGAGGCCACAGAGAAGTGGAAACACTCTGAGCAGATGGTAGGAGAATCCAACTTCCACATCCACAATACACTTTTCACATTCATCCTTTCTTTCCTTTTAGGAAACAACAATTAGTGACATCCTTGAATCCGAAGTAGTGAATGAAATATTGCCTTTATCAAACTCCAGGTTAGTAAAGTCAAGACAAATAAAGTCAAGTCTACATGATGTCCTCACATATGGCATTTCTTAGTTTTTCAGGAAAAGGTTTGGTAGAGTCATTTGCAAGTCTTCAAGAGACTGAAGAGATCAAGTCAAAAGAAGCAATGGCAAGTTCAAAGTCCCCTGAAAAGTCTCCTGAGAATCTTGTGTGTTCACAGAATTCTGAGGCTGGATACATAAATGTGGCTTCTCTGAAGGAGACACATGGTATACAAGAACAAGACCAAAAGTCAGAACTATAAAATCACTGGTGCCTAAAGCTATACTGAACAAAAGTGGTAATTTAAAGCCTGGACAAAAGGTGGACCATGACATTGAGAAGAGTTACCACAGATCCCAAATGGATATCACCCAAGAGTCTTCAAAACTGCTGATAAATTCATTAAAGCAGTTGTAAAAATGGATTTCTCAAGTTTGTTTGATATCCTCAGATGCCTTGTATTGACCAAAATATTGACTTTAGTTCAATGATTTATTTAGGTTTCTCTTCAGCAGAGCACATGTAGGGTTAATTCAACATTCTTTCCCATTATCATGGGTATCTTTTCTGATTTATTTTTTAACAGTAAAAACAATACAGTCACATTAAAGCAAATTTTGTTTTTAAAAAAACCCTCCTATGCTGGGCGTGGTGGCTCACGCCTATAATCCCAGCACTTTGGGAGGCTGAGGTGGGTGGATCACGAGGTCAGGAGATCGAGACCATCCTGGCTAACACGGTGAAACCCTGTCTCTACTAAAAATACAAAAAAATTAACCGAGTGTGGTGGCGGGTGCCTGTAGTCCCAGCTACTCAGAAGGCTGAGGCAGGAGAATGGCGTGAACCTGCGATAGCACCACTGCACTCCAGCCTGGGTGACAGAGTGAGACTCCGTCTCAAAAAAAGCAAAAAACAAAAACAAAAACCCTCCTATAATACCATAAGCTTTTTTTTTTTTTTTTGAGACGGAGTCTCTTACTCTGTCACCCAGGCTGAAGTGCAGTGGCATGATCTCCGCTCACTGCAACCTCTGCCTCCCAGGTTCAACCAATTCTCCTGCCTCAGCCTCCCAAGTAGCTGGGATTATAGGTGCCCGCCACCATGCCCAGCTAATTTTTGTATTTTTAGTAGAGACAAGGTTTCACCATGTTGGCCATGCTGGTCTTGAACTCCTGACCTCAGGTGATCCACCCACCTCAGCCTCCCAAAGTGCTGGGATTACACCAATACCACAGTCTTAACACAACTAATTTTATTTTACAGTTATTCCCTTTTGGTCCTAATTCAAGTACATATATTCTAAGTGGTTATTATAATATTGTATATTCATTTTCACAGTTTGATTTTTAATTTACTGTATATACCATGGAAACATTTTCAATCGCCATATGATATTCAATCATGTTGATGTTCTATAATTATTTTTATGGGAAAAGTTTTAAATGTTTAATGAAGAAGATTTAGAGCAATACATTATTTAAAAGTGGATAGGAGGTTGGGCGTGGTGGCTTACACCTGTGATCCCAGCACTTTGGGAGGCCGAGGTGGGCAGATCACCTGAGGTCAGGAGTTCGAGACCAGCTTGGCCAACTTAGGGAAACCCCGTCTCTAACAAAAATACAAAAACAATTAGCCAGGTGTGGTAGTGCGCGCGCCTGTAGTCCCAGCTACTGGGGAGGCTGAGGCAGGAGAATCACTTGAACCCGAGAGGCAGAGGTTGCAGTGAGCCGAGACTGCACCAGTGCACTCCAGCCTGGGTGACAGAGCAAGACTCCATCTCGAAAAAATAAATAAAATAAAATAAAATAAAAGTGGATAGGAAAATACCAAGAGCTTTTCCTGGGGGAGGGGGTATGAGAAGAGAGTTCACATAAACCCCATTACACAGAAACTACCCCTAAATATTTCCAAACAGGAGTACAAAGTAGGTGAACAGTCTCCAGCTCATCTTTAGTGTAGTGGGACTGCTTCTTCAGAAAAGATCAGCAACATTCACATCCATTTCATCTATCAGGGTGGAACAGTACTGCTCAGTATCTCTGAGGATGTGGATGTTCTATAAATTAAACGTTCTCTTGTTTGGCATTTAAGCTGTTTTTACTTTTTTTTTTTTTTTTTTTTTTTTGAGACAGGGTCTCACTTTGTAACCCAGGCTGGAGTGCAGTGGTTTGATTACTGCTCATGCAGCCTCAACCTCCCATGCTTAAGTGATCCTCTCTCCTCAGCCTCTCCCAAGTACAGGCATGTGCTACCATGCCTGGCTCATTTTTGTACTTTTTGTAAAGACGAGGTCTCACTCTCACTCTATTGTTCAAGCTGGTCTCAAATTTCTGGGCTCAAGTGATCCTCCCACCTAAGCCTCCTAGGTGATAGGATTATAGGATGAGCCTCTATGCCAGGCCTGGTTTTACTTTGTTACTATTTAAGATTATGCTGTGTTGAAGGTCTTTGTGCATGTAGTTCTTTTCTTCTTTTGAATTACTCCAGAAAACAAATTCGCAAGATTGGACTGAGTCAAAGGATATAAATGTTAATATTGCTCTAGGACATCACTTCCTTTGCTTTAAAAAAGGGTTCTGCCTGACCAGGTGCGGTGGCTCACGCCTATAATCCCAGCATTTTGGGAGGCCGAGGCAGGTGGATCACTTGAGGCCAGGAGTTCAAGACCAGCCAGGCCAACATGGCAAAGCCCTGTCTCTACTAAAAATACAAAAATTAGCCGGGTATGGTGGTGCACACCTGTAGTCCCTGCTATGCGGGAGGCTGAGGCTCGAGAATCACCTGAACCCAAGAGGTAGAAGTTTCAGTGAGCTGAGACCACTCCACTGTACTCCAGCCTGGGCAAAAAGTGAGACTCTGTCTCAAAAAATAATAATAATAAATACATAAATAATAAAATAAATAAAAAGTGTGTCAACATACTGTTTTCATAGTCAAGTTACTCAACCTCCTTGAGCCTCAATTTCTTGATTCCTAAAATGGGAACAATAATAGTTCTCTATCCCATAGGGTTGTGAGGACCAAATGAAATGAAGCATGTAAAGTATTTAGCACGTAGTAACTGCTTAATAAATGCTATCATCATTTATTTTCACTAGAGGTTTATCAATGTACTATTTTTTTCACAACCTCATCAACATTGGATATTATCAATTTTAAAGATTTATTCTAAAACAGTTGGTATAAAATTATACTGAAGCGTGACTGCTGCTGTTCCTTTTCCCCCTCCTCCCCTTTCTTCTTTTTCAGTTGGAGGAGACCAAGAGGAGAGGATCAGTAACCAGAAATAAAAATGACCCTTTACATTGAGACACACTGTATTTTTATATGTAATCCTTGCTTTCTCAGACAACAGAGCTAGAAAGATGATCATAGGAACTAGGAAATAATAACTATTTTATTAAATGCATGCTGTTATATTGAATGAGCCTTGCCCAAGGTCCCCTTCTTTCACTA